GTACTGAAGGCCATGCTGTCGTGGTAAGGCTCCAGGTAATTCCAAGGTAAGCCTTATGCTTGGGCTAGGGGAGAACAATCTCTCCAAAACACCTTCGTGCTGTCTGCAGGGGCCTTACCCTGGATGGCACCAATGGGGCAGCAGGGGATGATCTTTATTACTCCAAAGCCGAAAACCTAGAGAGTCTTTTCCAGGAGGTGGAGAGAACGACCGCGGGGCTTTTCATCCAAAAAGAGCTCCTGAGTCTGAAATAACTGTTTTGTTTGTTTGTTTGTTTGTTTGTTTGTTTGTTTGTTTTTTGAGACGGAATCTTGAGCTGTTACCCAGGCTGGAGTGCAATGGCGGAGTTCAGCTCACTGTAACCTCCGCCTCCTGGGTTCAAGCGATTCTCCTGTCTCAGCCTCCCAAGCAGTTGGGACTATAGGAGCGCACCGCCAAGCCCCCTAATTTTGTTATTTTTAGTAAAGACTGGGTTTCGCCATGTTGGCCAGGCTGGTCTCGAACCCCTGACCTCAAGTTATCCGCTCTCCTCGGCCTCCAAAAGTGCTAGGATTACAGGTGTGAGCCACCGTGCGCGGCCCGAAATAACTCTTTACAGGATCTCGCCCTGGGCCTTCCCAGCCCAGCCGGCCCGCCCGCGGGGATAGCCCGGGCACTATCTCCCTGCTGCAGGCGGTGAGGGGCTCGGGTATCTTTGAAAATAGATACGTTCACACCCTCCTAACGGCGGCGCCAAGGGTGGTGGGTCCCAAAACTGTTTCCCCGTAAAGAGTTCCCCCGCCCGGTCGCAGGAAGACGCCTGAGGGGGCGCTCGGAGGGATCCCCAGCAGCCGCCGGGGCTGGACCGTGCGGTGCGCAGGTGAGAAGCCGGGAGGGGCCGGACAACCCCGACCGCGAGCCGGACCCCTGCTCTGACCGCAGGTGGGTGCTTGTCTTGCTTACGGAGGGCTCCCGATGAACCGAGTCACGTTTTGTAACCACATTAACGGACCATTCAAAGTCGAATCCTAGGCTTTTCGAGGCAGTTAGTGGGTCCCAACGGCTGCAGGCGGGGCCGGCGGGGGCGCAGCGGCCCGGGAGGTGCGTGGTTGAGCGAAGCCGCGGGGCCCAACCGCAGTCGCGGGGTCTGGGAGGTGGGTGCGCCGCGCCGTCCCTGCGGCCGGGGAGAGGCCTTTGTGAGGAAGTGTCTTTTGGCAGGAGACCTGAATGAAATGAGGGAGCCTTGGGAGCATGATCCAGGCGGAGGGAACTGGATTCGGGAGGAGGAACTGCCTTGGCCTTGAAAGATACCTACCAGGAGTTCAAGTGCTGTGCGGGTGCATCAGCTTTGTAGATTTGTGCAAGATGAAAATTGGAATTGTCTTAGGAAATTATGGATCATTCATTTATTCAGTGCTGGATTCATTCAGTGATTTATGTCTGAAGTGTGACAGAAGGGGAGTAAGGCCAAGTGTCCTTGGTAAAATACTGTTATTAGTTTTGTCCCAGTTTTTTTCTTTTTTTTGTTTTTTTTCCATGCTCAGCCCTCTATTGGAGATTCTGCCTCCCCTGGGACAGATGGCTTCTTGAGCACACTCCCACGATGGGTGGCTGCTCTGGGTGGGTGTGCGCTGGTGTCTCAACAGGGTGTACTTGTCTTTTTTTATCAATGGGTGCCTCCCAGTACATCTCATCCACTTCTTCATCTGTGAAGCTGTCACCCATGGTGGTGAGCAGCTCCTGGAGGTGGTCCTCATGAATGAAACCTGAGGATTCCTCGTTGAAGCAGGTGAAGGCGTTTTGGATCACATCCTGGGGGTCGGCCCTGGGGCCTCGCTCATCATGCCCTGCAGGTATTCATCCATGGGGTTCTTCCGCGGTGAAGCCAGCTTGTCGTGCTGTCCCCCTTGTCATTGAAGCCATCATGGTTCTGGTCAATCATGTTGAAAGCCTCCTTAAACTCCTGGATGTGGAACTGGTCGAACATCACGAAGACATTGGATGTGGCCCCTTGTGCTGTGGTCGCTTCTTGGTGGTCTTGGCTTTGGTCCACTTGCTGAACATTTTGGCTTCAGGTGGGTGGGGGCTTCACTGGGTTCTTGGAGCTTAAATGAATAACTAGACAATTACAATTTACAGGAAGCAGTACCTTGAAGAGAAATTGGAGAGGGAGTCAATTCCTAGGATAGCAGAGAGATGGACAACAGACAGAATGTGAGTATTAAAACTGATGTCAGATATCAAATACACCCAGCTAATTTTTTTGTATTTTTAATAGAGATGGAGTTTCACAATGGTGGCCATGTGTCTGGAATTGGTGGGTTCTTGGTCTCACTGACTTCAAGAATGAAGCCGCACACCCTCGCAGTGAGTGTTACAGCCCTTAAAGTGGTGCGTCTTATTCTCTCCTCCCTGTCCTCTGTCTCTCCAGGTCACCCCAGCTCTGATCTTTGCCATCACAGTTGCTACAATCGGCTCTTTCCAGTTTGGCTACAACACTGGGGTCATCAATGCTCCTGAGACGGTGAGTGCCAGGCCACAAGAATTAGAATCTGGAATAGTCTGTCCTCCCACCTTTTATTTTGCAGATCATAAAGGAATTTATCAATAAAACTTTGACGGACAAGGCAAATGCCCCTCCCTCTGAGGTGCTGCTCACGAATCTCTGGTCCTTGTCTGTGGCCATATTTTCCGTCGGGGGTATGATCGGCTCCTTTTCCGTCGGACTCTTTGTTAACCGCTTTGGCAGGTATTGACTAGAAACTGGGCAAGGAAGTGGGCTAATTCCATGTTGTCTTTGATTAACCTTACAGGCGCAATTCAATGCTGATTGTCAACCTGTTGGCTGCCACTGGTGGCTGCCTTATGGGACTGTGTAAAATAGCTGAGTCAGTTGAAATGCTGATCCTGGGCCGCTTGGTTATTGGCCTCTTCTGCGGACTCTGCACAGGTTTTGTGCCCATGTACATTGGAGAGATCTCGCCTACTGCCCTGAGGGGTGCCTTTGGCACTCTCAACCAGCTGGGCATAGTTATTGGAATTCTGGTGGCCCAGGTACTCTAGAACTTCTCATACTTAATGAGTGTGGTTTATAGCATTATCTTTGTGTGGTTTCTAGATCTTTGGTCTGGAACTCATCCTTGGGTCTGAAGAGCTATGGCCGGTGCTATTAGGCTTTACCATCCTTCCAGCTATCCTGCAAAGTGCAGCCCTTCCATGTTGCCCTGAAAGTCCCAGATTTTTGCTCATTAACAGAAAAAAAGAGGAGAATGCTACGCGGAGTGAGTATCTTTCACTCTTTAGTATACAAAGTCTTTATCCTTTCCTCTTTCTTCTTTTCACCAGTCCTCCAGCGGTTGTGGGGCACCCAGGATGTATCCCAAGACATCCAGGAGATGAAAGATGAGAGTGCAAGGATGTCACAAGAAAAGCAAGTCACCGTGCTGGAGCTCTTTAGAGTGTCCAGCTACCGACAGCCCATCATCATTTCCATTGTGCTCCAGCTCTCTCAGCAGCTCTCTGGGATCAATGCTGTGAGTGTGATACTTTAGGGTCAAACGTGTCTTTATCAAAGCTGCATGTTTTCTTTTCTCCTAGGTGTTCTATTACTCAACAGGAATCTTCAAGGATGCAGGTGTTCAACAGCCCATCTATGCCACCATCAGCGCGGGTGTGGTTAATACTATCTTCACTTTACTTTCTGTAAGTTGGATGGTTTGATAATTTTGGGGGGAAACTGAAGTTTCATGTCATATTCTTCTTCCAGCTATTTCTGGTGGAAAGGGCAGGAAGAAGGACTCTGCATATGATAGGCCTTGGAGGGATGGCTTTTTGTTCCACGCTCATGACTGTTTCTTTGTTATTAAAGGTAAGTGCTCTTTGGGTGAAAAAAAAGGGAGGAATTTAATCTTCTGTGTTCCTTCCTCTTACAGAATCACTATAATGGGATGAGCTTTGTCTGTATTGGGGCTATCTTGGTCTTTGTGGCCTGTTTTGAAATTGGACCAGGCCCCATTCCCTGGTTTATTGTGGCCGAACTCTTCAGCCAGGGCCCCCGCCCAGCTGCGATGGCAGTGGCCGGCTGCTCCAACTGGACCTCCAACTTCCTAGTCGGATTGCTCTTCCCCTCTGCTGCTGTAAGTAAACTCACCTTATCTATGTATCTATGATCAACCTTCCTTTTTTCTGTCCTTTCACTAGTACTATTTAGGAGCCTACGTTTTTATTATCTTCACCGGCTTCCTCATTACCTTCTTGGCCTTTACCTTCTTCAAAGTCCCTGAGACCCGTGGCAGGACTTTTGAGGATATCACACGGGCCTTTGAAGGGCAGGCACACGGTGCAGATAGATCTGGGAAGGACGGCGTCATGGGGATGAACAGCATCGAGCCTGCTAAGGAGACCACCACCAATGTCTAAGTCATGCCTCCTTCCACCTCCCTCCCGGCATGGGAAAGCCACCTCTCCCTCAACAAGGGAGAGACTTTATCAGGATGAACCCAGGACTGCTTCTGAATGCTGCTACTTGATTTCTTTCTCATCCCACGCACTCCATGAGCACCCCAAGGCTGCAGTTTGTTGGATCTTCAATGGCTTTTTAAATTTTATTTCCTGGACATCCTCTTCTGCTTAGGAGAGACCGAGTGAACCTACCTTCATTTCAGGAGGGATTGGCCGCTTGGCACATGACAACTTTGCCAGCTTTTCCTCCCTTGGGTTCTGATATTGCCGCACTAGAGGATATAGGAGAGGAAAAGTAAGGTGCAGTTGCCCCAACCTCAGACTTACCAGGAAGCAGATACATATGAGTGTGGAAGCCGGAGGGTGTTTATGTAAGAGCACCTTCCTCACTTCCATACAGCTCTACGCGGCAAATTAACTTGAGTTTTATTTATCTTATCCTCTGGTTTAATTACATAAATATTTATTTTTTAAGTGTAATTTTGCCAAATAATAAAAACAGAAGGAAATTGAGATTAGAGGGAGGTGTTTAAAGAGAGGTTATAGAGTAAAAGATTTGATGCTGGAGAGGTTAAGGTGCAATAAGAATTCAGGGAGAAATGTTGTTCATTATTGGAGGGTAAATGATGTGGTGCCTGAGGTCTGTACATTACCTCTTAACAATTTCTGTCCTTCAGATGGAAACTCTTTGATTTCTCAGAAAAGTTGTATGCCTATTTAATAAAGCTACTCATTTCCTTTGGAACTTTATCTTTAAGATAATAGTTTACATGTAGTAGTACTTGAAATCTAGGATTATTAACTAATATGGGCATTGTAGTTAATGGCGGTTGATGGGTTCTAATTTTGGATGGAGTCCAGGGAAGAGAAAGTGATTTCTAGAAAGCCTGTTCCCCTCACTGGACGAAATAACTCCTTGTAGTAGTCTCATTACTTTTGAAGTAATCCCGCCACCTATCTAGTGGGAGAGCCATCCAAATGAGAAACCTAAAATAATTGGTTCTTGGTAGAGATTCATTATTTCTCCACTTTGTTCTTTAGGAGATTTTAGGTGTTGATTTTCTGTTTTATTTTAACTCATACCTTTAAAGGAATTCCCCAAAGAATGTTTACAGCAAACTTGGAATTTGTAACCTCAGCTCTGGGAGAGGATTTTTTTCTGAGCGATTATTATCTAAAGTGTGTTGTTGCTTTAGGCTCACGGCACGCTTGCGTATGTCTGTTACCATGTCACTGTGGTCCTATGCCGAATGCCCTCAGGGGACTTGAATCTTTCCAATAAACCAGGTTTAGACAGTATGAGTCAATGTGCAGTGCAGCCCACACTTGAGAGGATGAATGTATGTGCACTGTCACTTTGCTCTGGGTGGAAGTATGTTATTGTTGACTTATTTTCTCTGTGTTTGTTCCTACAGCCCCTTTTTCATATGTTGCTCAGTCTCCCTTTCCCTTCTTGGTGCTTACACATCTCAGACCCTTTAGCCAAACCCTTGCCAGTGACAGTATTTTGGTTCTCAGTTCTCACTGTTCCCTCTGCTCCTGGAGCCTTTGAATAAAAATGCACGTAGCTATGGAGTGGGGTTTAGCTGGAAAGGTGGCCTTCCAACTTCACGTCAACTTCTGGCTCCTCAGTTTGGCAGTAAGGCAGGGAAGTTGTTTTCCTATTTCTCACTGAGAAGATTGTGAATATTTCCATATGGATTTTCCATTATTGTTTGTTTGATTCTTTGTTTTAAAATAAAAATTCTGAATGTACATGACATCACAAGCACATTATTTATTTATTTTTTGC